GCCACTGGGCCCCTCGGTTTGTGATCCTTCTCCCTCTTGCTCCACAGCTTCATCACCAAAAGGGGCCATTCCGTCTGTACCAACCCCAGTGACAAGTGGGTCCAGGACTATATCAAGGACATGAAGGAGAACTGAGTGACCCAGAAGGGGTGGCGAAGGCACAGCTCAGAGACATAAAGAGAAGATGCCAAGGCCCCCTCCTCCACCCACCGCTAACTCTCAGCCCCAGTCACCCTCTTGGAGCTTCCCTGCTTTGAATTAAAGACCACTCATGCTCTTCCCTGGCCTCATTCCTTTCTACGGGATTTACTCATTGGCCATGCACTGAGGACACCAGGGTGTGGCACCCTCGGCATCAAGCCTCGCTCTGCAGAAGTTTTGCTGGAGCCTGGTACAAAAAATAGGTCAGGCCTGCAATGCAGGTAGTGAGAAGCAGAAAGTGAGAAAGAAAAGCAGTGTAAAGACCGTCTCCTCCTCAGCAACAACAGTAGCAGACCCCGTTTTCTTAATGCTTTCTATACTCCAAGCACTCTGCTAGGCAGTCTGTATGCATTATCTTATTTAAGCTTCATGACAAGTGTAAAAGCTACAAATCATCATTTGATTTTTTAGGTAACACTTCATAAAGGGCTCTCTATAGCAGTCAAACTCCATAGTCCTTTTTTCTGTGCTGTTTTCAAGGCCTTTCTTCACTGCTGTCTGGAATAGGAATGATGCATGAAGACATTTTATCCAACCCCTCCCCTTCGCTTACACACATCAGATTATACTATATTGTTTTACTAACTTTTTTATCCCCTAGAAGGCTTAGCAGAAAGCCTAGCCCATACCAGGTGTTCAGGAAATGGATGGATGGATGGATGGATGAAGGAAGGGAAGAATGTGTGGATGGAAGGATGAAGGGAAGGAGGAATGGATGGAGGGAGGGAAGCAGGGAGGGATGAAGGGAGGGAGGAAGGGAGGAAGGGAGGGAGGAAGGGAGGGAGGGATGGATGGATGGATGGAGAGAAAGAGGGAGGGAGGGATAGAGGGACAGATGGAATAAGACAGAAATCAAGAGGAGGACTATGCTCCAAGAATAAGCTCTCAAACCTATCTTCAGGGCCCAAGGAGGAGCTCTGTGTACTTGGAATAAGAGCTTGCCCAGAGTAGGGATTATGACCACCCTTTCCTGGCCTCCAGCCTTCCACAGATAAGGAAGGGCTTGTGGGCCACATTAAGGGCCATATGGGGGCCTGCATGCCAAAGTCACAACCAGGCTTCTCAGGCCTTGTCACCTCCATAAACAGAGGTCAAGAGGATGCCCCACATACGTACCCTCCCTGCCCTCACAAAAAGCCACAGCTTCACCACCAGGTGAAGCCTTGAACCCACCAGGAGTAACTGCATTATACGGTTTACCTATCTATGAGCAGTCATGCCAAGCAGAAAGCCCCATAAGGATCTGCACAGTCCCTGTTTCTGCCCCTGCCTCCCACTGCCCTCAACACCTGAAACACATCACCTATGCCTCTAAAGCTTGCTGTCCATCAACAGCAAAATCCCTTATATCTTTGATCTCTTCTCTAAATGCAGCTTTCAACATGGAAAAGGGTCCTGAGGCACCTGAAGAGAGAGGAAGCTGTGGGACAGGTCCAGCCAGAGCCCAGGCCAGAGGGGCAGAAGCTGGAGTCCTGGAGCACAGACGCAGGTTGTCAGGTGCACAGAGTTGGAGGGTCCCCTGCTGGTCACAAGTCCCATCCTCTGCTGCCCTCTGTTTCAGCAAACACTGAGGCCTGTTGTTTCTCCTCCTCTACCGGCTCTGATGCGGTCAAGGTCCAGAGAGCTGAGTAGTTGGCAAGCGGACCACCAGCAACAGACAACATCTTCATTCGGCTCTCCCTGAAGCTGTACTGCCTCGCTGAGAGGATGAAGGTCTCCGAGGCTGCCCTGTCTCTCCTTGTCCTCATCCTTATCATTACTTCGGCTTCTCGCAGCCAGCCAAGTGAGTCCACTTGTCTCTGTAGGGCAGGAACGCCCTGGCTCAGCTTGCAATGTGATTCCTTCAGAAGTTCCTGAGTGGGTGAACACCCCATCCACCTGCTGCCTGAAGTATTATGAGAAAGTGTTGCCAAGGAGACTAGTGGTGGGATACAGAAAGGCCCTCAACTGTCACCTGCCAGCAATCATGTAAGCACGTCCTTTTAGATATTTCTGTGGAGCAGCCCATGACGGTCTAATTCTGCCTCTGCAGCTTCGTCACCAAGAGGAACCGAGAAGTCTGCACCAACCCCAATGACGACTGGGTCCAAGAGTACATCAAGGATCCCAACCTACCTTTGCTGCCTACCAGGAACTTGTCCACGGTTAAAATTATTACAGCAAAGAATGGTCAACCCCAGCTCCTCAACTCCCAGTGATGACCAGGCTTTAGTGGAAGCCCTTGTTTACAGAAGAGAGGGGTAAACCTATGAAAACAGGGGAAGCCTTATTAGGCTGAAACTAGCCAGTCACATTGAGAGAAGCAGAACAATGATCAAAATAAAGGAGAAGTATTTCGAATATTTTCTCAATCTTAGGAGGAAATACCAAAGTTAAGGGACGTGGGCAGAGGTACGCTCTTTTATTTTTATATTTATATTTTTATTTTTTTGAGATAGGGTCTTACTCTGTCACCCAGGCTGGAGTGCAGTGGTGTGATCTTGGCTCACTTGATCTTGGCTCACTGTAACCTCCACCTCCCAGGCTCAAGTGATCCTCCCACCCCAGCCTCCTGAGTAGCTGGGACTACAGGCTTGCGCCACCACACCTGGCTAATTTTTGTATTTTTGGTAGAGACGGGATTCTACCATGTTGCCCAGGCTGGTCTCAAACTCGTGTGCCCAAGCAATCCACCTGCCTCAGCCTTCCAAAAGTGCTGGGATTACAGGCGTGAGCCACCACATCCGGCCAGTGCACTCTTAATACACAGAAAAATATATTTCACATCCTTCTCCTGCTCTCTTTCAATTCCTCACTTCACACCAGTACACAAGCCATTCTAAATACTTAGCCAGTTTCCAGCCTTCCAGATGATCTTTGCCCTCTGGGTCTTGACCCATTAAGAGCCCCATAGAACTCTTGATTTTTCCTGTCCATCTTTATGGATTTTTCTGGATCTATATTTTCTTCAATTATTCTTTCATTTTATAATGCAACTTTTTCATAGGAAGTCCGGATGGGAATATTCACATTAATCATTTTTGCAGAGACTTTGCTAGATCCTCTCATATTTTGTCTTCCTCAGGGTGGCAGGGGTACAGAGAGTGCCTGATTGGAAAAAAAAAAAAAAGAGAGAGAGAGAGAAGAAGAAGAAGAAGAGACACAAATCTCTACCTCCCATGTTAAGCTTTGCAGGACAGGGAAAGAAAGGGTATGAGACACGGCTAGGGGTAAACTCTTAGTCCAAAACCCAAGCATGCAATAAATAAAACTCCCTTATTTGACAGCTTGATTCCTAACCTCCTGCTTTTTTTTCTG